GCAAAACCCAGTCTCTACTAAAAATACAAAAAATTAGCCAGGCGTGGTGGACGCCTGTAATCCCAGCTATTTGGGAGGCTGAGGCAGGAGAATCGCTTGAATTTCAGGAGGTGGAGACGGCAGTGATCCGAGATCTCGCCACTGCACGCCAGCCTGGGTGACAGGGCGAGACTCCGTCTCTAAATAAATAAATAAAATAAAAATAAATAAAATTTCAAATAAAAAGCTAGAACCTTCCCATCCACCCACTCTGCCCACTGGGGAACTGCCGACCCTTCCGAATGCGCATGCGCTCTCCAGGCCGCGCCCGTCGCCCAATGTTCCTCTTTGGCGCGCGCAAGACTCCGCCCACGTGTGTTTAAATTTTCGACCCTGGAGCGGATTCCCTTCTCCAACGCGGCCTTCGAGGGTTTTAAACATAGTTCTGTCTCAGACTATTCTGCATCTCCCAGGCCTTAAGGATAAAACTGACACTGGAGACCCTTCAGGGTCTGACCTGCCCATTCTGCTGCCTCACCTCCCACCCAGGTGGACCCTGAATCCAAGCCAGTCTAGACCTCTTCCCCCGGGGTCTTCGCCGCCTTTGCTTAGCTGTTCCCTGGAGTACCCTCGCCTGCCTGTCCTTCAAGGTCCAACCGGACCCGCGCCCTTTCCTAAGTGATTTGAGGCCCTGGCAGTCTCTCCACAGGCCGGGGTGTCTTCCAGGGCGCACGCCAAGTCTGATTCATTCATGTGTTCTTGGCACTCAGCCCAGAACAGTGAAATTCCTCCCTGTCGTCCCACCCCACTGCATCCCGCCAACATCACCGAAGAGGCACAACTCGAACCCCAGATCCGGGCCGCTCTCCCTCCTGCCGGCTCCTCGGCGTATCCATTTCCCTACTCATCTCCCCACCCTCAACCCCCCAACCGCGCGCACGCGCATTGAGTCAGAGCCGCGGCGTCCTCCCGCCTCCCGCTCCGGAACCCGCATGCGTGCTGAAGCCGACCGCCTCCATCCACGCACGCTCAGCCCGGCGAGCGCATTCAGTTCTCGAGCTCCAGCCCTCAGCGCATGCGCAGGACGAGTCGCCTGAGGGAACTGATCTCAGCTCGGGCCCGCGTTACATCCTCCTCCTCTTCTTCCTTCGGCCCAGCTTTCCTTAGGGGCTGCAACCCGGACGCCGAGGCCGGTTTCGGAGTGGGGAGTGCCCATTTTCTCTCCTTCCCACGTTCCTGGCCCCCAGACGCCATTTGCAGGCGGGTGGCTTGGGTCAGCCTCCCCGCCCCCACCCGACTCCCGTCACGGGAGAGCGCACACCGCGCCCCGAGAACCAATCAGCAGCCGCGTTAGGTAAGGGGGCCGCGAGCCCGCGCGAGGCTAGCGTCATCCTGAAATCCCCTCATTCCCTCCATAGGTAACCATGTCTGAGTCTGGACACAGTCAGCCTGGACTCTATGGGATAGAGCGGCGGCGACGGTGGAAGGAGCCTGGCTCTGGTGGCCCCCAGAATCTCTCTGGGCCTGGTGGTCGGGAGAGGGACTACATTGCACCATGGGAAAGAGAGAGAAGGGTGAGTGTCTGGACCCAGGAGCAGCATTCATGCATTCATGAGTAACTGCCCTCCCTCACCACAGGATGCCAGCGAAGAGACAAGCACTTCCGTCATGCAGAAAACCCCCATCATCCTCTCAAAACCTCCAGCAGAGCGGGTGAGCAGAGAAGGAGGGAGGAGGGGGAGCCGCCCCATTGATGGGATTTTTTTTACCTCCGTAGTCAAAACAGCCACCACCTCCAACAGCCCCTGCTGCCCCGCCTGCTCCAGCCCCTCTGGAGAAGCCCATCGTTCTCATGAAGCCACGGGAGGAGGGGAAGGGGCCTGTGGCCGTGACAGGTGCCTCTACCCCTGAGGGCACCGCCCCACCACCCCCTGCAGCCCCTGCGCCACCCAAGGGGGAGAAGGAGGGGCAGAGACCCACACAGCCTGTGTACCAGATCCAGAACCGGGGCATGGGCACTGCCGCACCAGCAGCCATGGACCGTGAGTTGGGGCTGGGCAGTACCAGGTTGGGAATCCTCTGTCTCCTGCTTTCTCCAATCTCCAGCTGTCGTGGGTCAGGCCAAACTACTGCCCCCAGAGCGCATGAAGCACAGCATCAAGTTGGTGGATGACCAGATGAATTGGTGTGACAGTGCCATCGAGGTACCGAGGGGTCCTGCCCTGCCTGAGCTTCCCTTGTCAGAGTCATTTATGTATTTTCCCACAGTACCTGTTGGATCAGACTGATGTGTTGGTGGTTGGTGTCCTGGGCCTCCAGGGGACAGGCAAGTCCATGGTCATGTCATTGTTGTCAGCCAACACTCCAGAGGAGGACCAGAGGTGAGGGGCTATCAGATAGGGTGCAGGAGGGATCTCACACACCCCTGCCTGCTCCTCTCCACAGGACTTATGTTTTCCGGGCCCAGAGCGCTGAAATGAAGGAACGAGGGGGCAACCAGACCAGTGGCATCGACTTCTTTATTACCCAAGAACGGATTGTTTTCCTGGACACACAGGTGCCAGCCCCGCCTGCCTTTGCCCCACCCTGTGAGTGACACTCTGTTCTCTTCCTTGCTGCAGCCCATCCTGAGCCCTTCTATCCTAGACCATCTCATCAATAATGACCGCAAACTGCCTCCAGAGTACAACCTTCCCCACACTTACGTTGAAATGCAGGTGAGGGAGCCAAGCCAGGCCCAGGACTGAGGCCTCACCTCCCTTCCATCCTGCCCACCCTCAGTCACTCCAGATTGCTGCCTTCCTTTTCACGGTCTGCCATGTGGTGATTGTTGTCCAGGACTGGTTCACAGACCTCAGTCTCTACAGGTGAGGAGCTGAGGGGTTGGAGGGTGGGGAGGAAGAGCAACAGCCACTCACCCCAAACCCCAAGGTTCCTGCAGACAGCAGAGATGGTGAAGCCCTCCACCCCATCCCCCAGCCACGAGTCCAGCAGCTCATCGGGCTCCGATGAAGGCACCGAGTACTACCCCCACCTAGGTGAGAGGCTTTCTGGGGACTGGAGGGGTGGGGCCTGACAGGGCCCGTCTCTTCCCACCCTCAGTCTTCTTGCAGAACAAAGCTCGCCGAGAGGACTTCTGTCCTCGGAAGCTGCGGCAGATGCACCTGATGATTGACCAGCTCATGGCCCACTCCCACCTGCGTTACAAGGGTAAGGGTTCCCACATCACCCCCCAAGCTAGTGTACCTGAAGGCTGAAGCGTTTTCTCCTCCAGGAACTCTGTCCATGTTACAATGCAATGTCTTCCCGGGGCTTCCACCTGACTTCCTGGACTCTGAGGTCAACTTATTCCTGGTACCCTTCATGGACAGTGAAGCAGAGAGTGAAAACCCACCAAGAGCAGGTACAGTTACCCTCAACAGGTTCATGGAGAGATCCCTCTTACCCTCCCTGCCCCAACTTTCCAGGACCTGGTTCCAGCCCACTCTTCTCCCTGCTGCCTGGGTATCGTGGCCACCCCAGTTTCCAGTCCTTGGTGAGCAAGCTCCGGAGCCAAGTGATGTCCATGGCCCGGCCACAGCTGTCACACACGATCCTCACCGAGAAGAACTGGTAAGAGCTCTTTGCAGAGGGGGTCAATTTGACCAGGCAGCCCTGACTGTTGGCCTCCTCACAGGTTCCACTACGCTGCCCGGATCTGGGATGGGGTGAGAAAGTCCTCTGCTCTGGCAGAGTACAGCCGCCTGCTGGCCTGAGGCCAAGGAGAGGAATGTCATGCAGGGGACCTCCTGGGTCCGCAGTGTACTGCGAGGGAGCACAGATGTCCATCCCCCGCTGGGGTGGAGAGCGGCAGCAGGCCTGATGGATGAGGGATCGTGGCTTCCCGGCCCAGAGACATGAGGTGTCCAGGGCCAGGCCCCCCACCCTCAGTTGGGGCTGTTCCGGGGGTGACTGTGAGCGATCCCACCCCAAACCTGAGATGGGGTAGCCCGTCCTGTGTCCTCCACAGGGACAAGCAGTGGGAGGAGTCTGAATGGTCACCAGGAAGCCCGGGCTCCATCTTGACCTCCTTTTTCAGGGACAGGAGCAACAGGCCCCTCTTCCCTGACTCTAAGCCCTTCCCTGTAAGGTGAGGCAGGGTCTGGAGAGCTCTTTATTGGAACAGATCTGGTGGTTCAAATAAACACAGTCATGCAAGCCTGTTCTTATGTTCCACTTACTCCTCTACCCACCATGCAGCTCTGGGAAGCAGGACAAATTGGACACCCAGCCCTTGCGGGCAGATGGAGATCAGTCTCTGCTAAGAAGTCCCTAGAAGGGGTTATTCTGTTTCCTGGGGTGGCATCAAGCCTCCCCTGTGTATGTTTTGGATGGGAAAATACACTGGTGCAGCTGAGTACAGCAACTACCCTCGTGTCTTCTGCTCTCACTTAAAGACAGTTACCTGCCTTTGGGTTAAATGCCCAGTTAAATACAGTGCCTAGGCTGGGCATGGTGGCTCACGTCTATAATCCTAGCACTTTGGGAGGCCGAGGCAGGCGGATCACTTGAGATCAGGAGTTCGAGACCAGCCTGGCCAACATGGTGAGACCCTGTCTCTACTAAAAATACAAAAAAAAATTAGCTGGGCGTGGTGGCGCACGCCTGTAATCCTAGCTACTTGGGAGGCTGAGGTGGGAGAACTGCTTGAACCCGGGAGGCAGAGGTTGCAGTGAGCCAAGATCACGCCACTGCACTCTCCAGCTTGGGCAACAGAGCGAGACTCCGTCTCAAAAAAAAAAAAAAAGCCTACTTTTGACTTAAGAAACAGAACTTGTCCTTAAATGTAGTAAGTACTTACCCTTAATCCAAATACCATGCCTCACCCGTACAGACAGTGCCTTCTGTTGGTTAAATACAGTGGCTTTCCTCTCGTAAACCTCATCTACTCTTGCTTAGAAATGGCAACCCTCACCTTTAATGTAAATCCAGAACCTACCCTCAGTTAAATCCACTCTGCGATTTGGTACAGTACCAACCCTCATCTGCTCAGTTAAATACAGTACATGATCTTAGTTTGAGGTTTCCCAAAGTATGTCTCCAAATTGGTCTCGCCACCCCAAATTAATCCATCGTTCAGTAAAGCAGTCAGCTCCAGTCCAGCTGGCTGAGTCTGTTCATCCATTGCCCTCCCCCACCCCCTGCCGCCCGTGGCACATATTTGTCTCCCTGGTTTCCTCCTGCTTTCAAGCATCCCATACAGCCCTGGTGTTTCATACCATGGGGATCCAGGGCCTTGTGAGAAACAACTGAAGTGAGGGGGGGCGGGGGGTCAGTGAAGAAAGCACTCAGCAGGGCCAGAGAAGGTCAGGCCAGAAGTGGATAGAATGCCAGTCTCTACAGAGGGCTGAGGCCTGGGAGACAGGAGGCCCAGCACAGGCTCTGGCACAGCCACTTCCTGACCGACTGTAGTAGGCAAGGAGCCTCCCCTCTCTGGCCATTATTCCAACATTTAAGATCATCCTCGAGGCCCTTCAGAGCTGTGACATTCACTGCCCTTTTACCGAAATGCTTCTAAATCCTTTGCCCCACTGTCGTGATCTCTACAGAACCCTCCTGACCATCCTCTCCAGCTAGATAACCCAGCTCTTCCCTGCCTTGTCAAAATGTCTGCCCCAAGTCTCATCCCCACCCCTGCTTCCCCAGGGGGTCTTCCTGCTGGTTGATTTGGGGGTTTGCCAGAGTAGGAAAGGTGGTGGGGGCAACGGCCAGAGAAAGATGGGAGACCCAAGGCAAGACGGCACCAGACAGCATGCAACTCAGTCCAGGAGAGTTGGAGCTTCAGTTTCTTCCATCCCAGCCCCTTTCAGCACAAGGCTGGGGACAGAGAGAACTGTGCCCTCCCAGCCCTAACCTACCACCTCCTGCTGGCCCAGCTCAGGGCTGAGATTGTTGATTGGATTCACCTGTGATCTTGTGGTCAGTGTTGCCAAGGAAGGTCTGAATCAGCACACTCTTGGTGTCCCTGGCTGCCAAATCCAGGGGCGTGTGAAGCATCCGGTAGATGGTGGTGAAGGAGGTGCTGCAGGTGACCAGGATGCCCGGATGGGTGAAATGAGGCACTCTGGAAATCCGGCCTAGCGTTTCCACCACCACCACCGTGGTGATCTGGTGACCTTGGTCCAAAGGCCCTGTCCCACCTCCAGGGTTTTGTGCAGGGGCTGGCTCGTTGAGGCAGTTTGACAGAGGAGTCAAACTGGCAGTAGCCTTCTGAACAGTGGGTAAGTATGTACCGGTCACCCGCCACCCCCTTTACATCCAGCAGAGGACTCAGGCTGATGCTGCCAGCAGGCCACTGTGGACACCAGCTAGATATACTGCTGCAGGGAGGCCTTCTGCTCTAGGATGGGCTGCAAGATGGGCCTGGCCACCAGGAATGCCTGCTGCTTGTGGCTCTCCAGTCCCTTCATCATTCCCAGCAGGTGGAACTCACGCTTTTCAATTCAGACACAGGAATACATTGGTATCCTTCTCACCCTCCACTGCAGGAAACATGAGCACCGCTCAATCAGCTTCTACACTGGAGCAGGCCATGTTGTGCTGGCAGCTGCCTGGGCTCAAGCGCCTGTCATGAGCGCAGCACTTGGCCTAAGAATGTCAGCCCTGCAGCCAGGCTGCCTATGTTCAGATCCCAGCCTTGCCATCTACCACCTGTGTGGCATTGGACAAGTTGCTAAAGCTTGCTGGGCATCTGTTTTGTCTGCAAAATAAGGTGATGATTGTACCTACCTCCTAGGGGTGTTGTGGTGATTAATTGAGTTCATAATGGTGTCTGTTTTAGTCGGTTCTTGCATTGCTGTAAGGAAATACCTGAGACTGGGTAATTTATAAAGAAAAGGGGTTTAATTGGCTCAGAGTTCTGCAGGCTGAACCAGAAGCATGGTGCTGGCATCTGCTCGGCTTCTGGGGAGGCCTCAGGAAACTTACAATCATGGCGGAAGGTGAACTGGGAGCAGGTACTTCACATGCCCAGAGCAGGAGCAAGAGGGGGCAGGTGGCACACACTTTGAAACCACGAGCTCTTACAACAGATTCACTATTGTGAGGACAGTACCAAGGGGCTGGCGCTGAACCATGAGAAACCACCCCCATGATGCCGTCCCTCCCGCCAGGCCCCACCTCCAACAGTGGTGACTACAAACTACAAGTTGACATGAGATCTGGTGGGGACACAGATCCAAACCATATCAGTGCCTGACCTATGCTGAGCCTCAATAAATGTTAAATGCCACCATCATCCACAGGTGCCAGGTCTGCATTGGGCACATAGCATTTTGCAATCCTCTAACTTTGCAAATAAATGAGCCAATACATACTCTTTCTCCTTAATGCAAGCGATTGGTCTCTATCACCAGTGACTG